ACTATGTAATGCCTGTCTTTCTTTCATCCCACCCTGGTCCACAGAGCATGGATGGTCCCCACAGCGCTGTGTGGCCTCCGAGAGGCTCTTGTCCTCTCTGGTCTCAGCCTGCCCGCATGGGGAGTGGCTGTGCCCTGCAGGCGAATACCTGCACAGGGTTCCTTCGCACCTGCCAGTGAGCAACACACGGATTCTTCCTTTCACTTTACAAACTGGGAAAGTGAAGCCCAGAAAGGGCAAGTGCTTGCCCCGGGTCATACAGGTGGACAGAGAGGGTCCCCACACCCCAGCTGGGGTGCAAAGGAGTGGATGCTGCAGCCCCAACCTGCGGGTCTGGATCTATGTGGCTGAGTGGAGGCAGCCTGACTAGGGAGGTCACTGAGCCCTCAGCAGTGGCCAAGCCCCGCACACCATCCCCTTCACCCACCCCACCCTTAGGCCTCCGAGGGGAGAGCTTCCCCCGCTCCCCCCCGCCAACTGGGGAGAGAATGGGCCAGGGGGAGGGACAATGTGGGCAGCGCCTCTGGGGTCTTCTCTGGCTCAGTCCCTTTATCTCTATCTCTTCACAGATCTCTGCGTCTCTGTATCTCTTTGTCTCTCCCTGTGTGTGTGTGGGGTCTCTCTCAGTCTTTGTCCCTCTGCGTCTCTGGGTCTCTCTGTCTCTGTCTCCCTGCGTCTCTCTCTCTCTGTCATCTGGCTCTTCCTTCATCTCCTTGCGCCTCTCCACCCTTTTGTAACTCGTCTCTCTCTCTTCGTGTCTCTCTATCTCTACGTCTCTCGATCTCTCTCTCTGCGTCTCTGGCGCTCTGCCCCGGCCTCTCTCTCCCCTTCTCTCCTCTCCAGTGCGCCTCTCGTCTCGGGCGAGAACACGCTCCCCGCCGGCGTGCCCAGACCCGCCTCCGCCCCCGGAGCCCCCGGAGCCCCCGGCGCCCCGACCAGCCCGGGCCTGCGCCTTTAAGGGCCGGCGGCGGGGGGCGGGGTCCCGGCGCCCCGCCCTGCCCGCCCCTCCCCCTGACGTCCCTTCCTCCCTCCCCAGCCCCTCCACCGCCTCCCTCCGCCGCCGCTTGGGCCGGCTCCGCGCCCCCTCCGCGGCCCCCGCCCGCCCGCCTGCCCGCCGCCCCCATGGCGCCCGGGGTCCCCGCTGCACGGGGCCACTAGGACCCTCGGCGTCCCTTCCCCTCCCCCGCCCTGCCCCCTCTCCCGCCGCGCGGACCCGGGCGTTCTCGGCGCCCAGCTTTTGAGCTCGCGTCCCCAGGCCGGCGGGGGGGGAGGGGAAGAGAGGGGACCCTGGGACCCCCGCCCCCCCCACCCGGCCGCCCCTGCCCCCCGGGACCCGGAGAAGATGTCTTCGCGGACGGTGCTGGCCCCGGGCAACGATCGGAACTCGGACACGGTGAGTGGGGCCCGGCCCCTTGGGGAGCCCTGTGGATAGCTCATGCTCCATCTCCCCCGCCCAGCATGGCACCTTGGGCAGTGGCCGCTCCTCGGACAAAGGCCCGTCCTGGTCCAGCCGCTCACTGGGTGCCCGTTGCCGGAACTCCATCGCCTCCTGTCCCGAGGAGCAGCCCCACGTGGGCAACTACCGCCTGCTGAGGACCATTGGGAAGGGCAACTTTGCCAAAGTCAAGCTGGCTCGGCACATCCTCACTGGTCGGGAGGTGAGTATGGGCACAGGGTGGGGCTCGGGGCATGACCGTCCCTCCTCCTTTCCTCCCCCTCTAGGTTGCCATCAAGATTATCGACAAAACCCAGCTGAATCCCAGCAGCCTGCAGAAGGTGAGGCTGGGGAGACGGGGGAGAGCAGGAGCTCTCCTCTGTCTTCCTTTCTGGCCACGCCCAGCTGTTCCGAGAAGTCCGCATCATGAAGGGCCTAAACCACCCCAACATCGGTGAGGAGGGAATGGGAGCAGGGGCAGGCCACCTAATGCCCTACACTGTTCCCAACCATTATAGTGAAGCTCTTTGAGGTGATTGAGACTGAGAAGACGCTGTACCTGGTGATGGAGTACGCAAGTGCTGGTGAGCCGCCCACCCTCTCCGCCCTGCCCCTGGACCCTGACCCCGCTCGGCCTCTGCCCTGCAGGAGAAGTGTTTGACTACCTCGTGTCGCATGGCCGCATGAAGGAGAAGGAAGCTCGAGCCAAGTTCCGACAGGTTGGGGCAGGGCTGAGGGTGGGGCTGACTGGCACAAATAACCAACCTTCCCCTTCCCTCCCAGATTGTTTCGGCTGTGCACTATTGTCACCAGAAAAATATTGTACACAGGGACCTGAAGGTAAGCCCCCGACCCGCTGTGATCTCAGGGACCCACTTTCCGCCCTCTCCTTCTCTCCCTGCAGGCTGAGAACCTCTTGCTGGATGCCGAGGCCAACATCAAGATTGCTGACTTTGGCTTCAGCAACGAGTTCACGCTGGGATCGAAGCTGGACACGTTCTGCGGGAGCCCCCCATATGCCGCCCCGGAGCTGTTTCAGGGCAAGAAGTACGACGGGCCGGAGGTGGACATCTGGAGCCTGGGAGTCATCCTGTACACCCTCGTCAGCGGCTCCCTGCCCTTCGACGGGCACAACCTCAAGGTACCGAGAGGGGCTGGGTGCAGGGGCATCAGGACCCCCTCCTCCAGTAACCCCATCCCTGCAGGAGCTGCGGGAGCGAGTACTCAGAGGGAAGTACCGGGTCCCTTTCTACATGTCAACAGACTGTGAGAGCATCCTGCGGAGATTTTTGGTGCTGAACCCAGCTAAACGCTGTACTCTCGAGGTGAGCCCAGCCTCACAGCCAGCGGGAGCCCTTCTTCCCCCTTCCCTGCTCCTGATGCCTGCAGCAAATCATGAAAGACAAATGGATCAACATCGGCTATGAGGGTGAGGAGTTGAAGCCATACACAGAGCCCGAGGAGGACTTCGGGGACACCAAGAGAATTGGTGAGGGTCAGGGAGAGCCATCCTGTCACCCAGTCTGAAACTTCTCTCCATCCCCCCCTCCCAGAGGTGATGGTGGGTATGGGCTACACACGGGAAGAAATCAAAGAGTCCTTGACCAGCCAGAAGTACAACGAAGTGACCGCCACCTACCTCCTGCTGGGCAGGAAGACTGAGGTCAGGGGGCGCCAGGGGCCCTTGGGGACGCGGCAGAAGAGCCTCATCTGTCATCCTCTCGCAGGAGGGTGGGGACCGGGGCGCCCCAGGGCTGGCCCTGGCACGGGTGCGGGCGCCCAGCGACACCACCAACGGAACAAGTTCCAGCAAAGGCACCAGCCACAGCAAAGGGCAGCGGAGTTCCTCTTCCACCTACCACCGCCAGCGCAGGCATAGCGATTTCTGTGAGTATCAACCCCACGCCCTCACGCACCCTATGCCAGCTCTAAACGGTACCCCCTCCCCCAGGTGGCCCATCCCCTGCACCCCTGCACCCCAAACGCAGCCCGACGAGCACGGGGGAGGCGGAGCTGAAGGAGGAGCGGCTGCCAGGCCGGAAGGCGAGCTGCAGCACCGCGGGGAGTGGGAGTCGAGGGCTGCCCCCCTCCAGCCCCATGGTCAGCAGCGCCCACAACCCCAACAAGGCAGAGATCCCAGAGCGGCGGAAGGACAGCACGAGCACCCCCGTGAGTGACCAGGGCTGGGGGGCAGGGCTGGGCCTCACTCCCTTCCTGGCTGTGTCTCCTGCAGAACAACCTCCCTCCTAGCATGATGACCCGCAGAAACACCTACGTTTGCACAGAACGCCCGGGGGCTGAGCGCCCGTCACTGTTGCCAAATGGGAAAGAAAACAGGTACGGAGGGGGCAGCAACAGGGTGAGGGGTGCCCCACCCTGACTTGTCTGTCTCTGCCCACAGCTCAGGCACCCCACGGGTGCCCCCTGCCTCCCCCTCCAGTCACAGCCTGGCACCCCCATCAGGGGAGCGGAGCCGCCTGGCACGTGGTTCCACCATCCGCAGCACCTTCCATGGTGGCCAGGTCCGGGACCGGCGGGCAGGGGGTGGGGGTGGTGGGGGTGTGCAGAATGGGCCCCCTGCCTCTCCCACACTGGCCCATGAGGCTGCACCCCTGCCCGCCGGGCGGCCCCGCCCCACCACCAACCTCTTCACCAAGCTGACCTCCAAACTGACCCGAAGGTGAGCTCCGCGGGGATGGCAGGGGCAGGGCGTGTCACCCCTCACCTCCCTCCTCACACTGCAGGGTTACCCTCGATCCCTCTAAACGGCAGAACTCTAACCGCTGTGTTTCGGGCGCCTCTCTGCCCCAGGGATCCAAGATCAGTAAGTCCCGTCCATGCCCTGTTCTCGCTGGCATTAGACACTCTGTCCCCCTCCCCTCCCCTAGGGTCGCAGACGAACCTGAGAGAATCGGGGGACCTGAGGTCACAAGGTGAGTGCTTGGGCCTACCCCTGACTGCCACTCATCTCTGACCCCTGACATCTTCTCGCCTCAGTTGCCATCTACCTTGGGATCAAACGGAAACCGCCCCCCGGCTGCTCCGATTCCCCTGGAGTGTGAAGCTGACCAGCTCGCGCCCTCCTGAGGCCCTGATGGCAGCTCTGCGCCAGGCCACAGCAGCCGCCCGCTGCCGCTGCCGCCAGCCACAGCCGTTCCTGCTGGCCTGCCTGCACGGGGGTGCGGGCGGGCCCGAGCCCCTGTCCCACTTCGAAGTGGAGGTCTGCCAGCTGCCCCGGCCAGGCTTGCGGGGAGTTCTCTTCCGCCGTGTGGCGGGCACCGCCCTGGCCTTCCGCACCCTCGTCACCCGCATCTCCAACGACCTCGAGCTCTGAGCCACCACGGTCCCAGGGCCCTTACTCTTCCTCTCCCTTGTCGCCTTCACTTCTACAGGAGGGGAAGGGGCCAGGGAGGGGATTCTCCCTTTATCATCACCTCAGTTTCCCTGAATTATATTTGGGGGCAAAGATTGTCCCCTCTGCTGTTCTCTGGGGCCGCTCAGCACAGAAGAAGGATGAGGGGGCTCAGCGGGGGGAGCTGGCACCTTCCTGGAGCCTCCAGCCAGTCCTGTCCTCCCTCGCCCTACCAAGAGGGCACCTGAGGAGACTTTGGGGACAGGGCAGGGGCAGGGAGGGAAACTGAGGAAATCTTCCATTCCTCCCAACAGCTCAAAATTAGGCCTTGGGCAGGGGCAGGGAGAGCTGCTGAGCCTAAAGACTGGAGAATCTGGGGGACTGGGAGTGGGGGTCAGAGAGGCAGATTCCTTCCCCTCCCGTCCCCTCACGCTCAAACCCCCACTTCCTGCCCCAGGCTGGCGCGGGGCACTTTGTACAAATCCTTGTAAATACCCCACACCCTCCCCTCTGCAAAGGTCTCTTGAGGAGCTGCCGCTGTCACCTACGGTTTTTAAGTTATTACACCCCGACCCTCCTCCTGTCAGCCCCCTCACCTGCAGCCTGTTGCCCAATAAATTTAAGAGAGTCCCCCCCTCCCCAATGCTGACCCTAGGATTTTCCTTCCCTGCCCTCACCTGCAAATGAGTTAAAGAAGAGGCGTGGGAATCCAGGCAGTGGTTTTTCCTTTCGGAGCCTCGGTTTTCTCATCTGCAGAATGGGAGCGGTGGGGGTGGGAAGGTAAGGATGGTCGTGGAAGAAGGCAGGATGGAACTCGGCCTCATCCCCGAGGCCCCAGTTCCTATATCGGGCCCCCCATTCATCCACTCACACTCCCAGCCACCATGTTACACTGGACTCTAAGCCACTTCTTACTCCAGTAGTAAATTTATTCAATAAACAATCATTGACCCATGCCTACTCCATGCCAGGCCCAGTGCTGGACACAGAGACATGAAGCTCTGTCTGTGGGAGACAGGGATTCTGACACAGACACCGGACAAACCATTGTCTTGGGGAGCCCAGAAGAGAAAGTGGGCAGGGTGGGGTCATTGGGGAAGATGCTCTAGAGGAATTAATGCTGGAATGGGGTGTTGAAGGATGAGTAGGAGTTAGTTAGGCATTGAGTTTGCCCTGGGCAAAAGCCCAGAAGTGGGAGTATGTGGTATATCTTCAGAGAACTGGGTAATTTCAGTGTGGCTGCTGTGTTGGGCATGGATGGAGAATCAGCAAGAGAAATGCTGTATTAGGACTAATAATCCATCTACGCTGCTTAAGCAAAAAGGTATTTGTTGGTTTATGTTACTTAATAGTCCAGGGGCACCTGGCTTCAGGTAGGTTTGATCCAGGCATCAGGCCATTGCATCTATTTTTTCAGTGTAAGTTGAATTCTAGTAATTTTTATCAAGTAAGGGCTCCTTTCCTGGTGGCACAGATGACTTCAGCAGTTAGAAGTTTCTATCCCTCCAGCTTTCTGCAGCAGAAAGACCCTCATTGTCAGTTTCCCAGCAAAAGTCCCAGGGCAGACTCTCATTGGCCCAAATGGGCCATGTGATTTTCTCTAAACCAATCACTGTGACTCTAGAGTGGCCAGACTCAGAGCTGCACTTAGTAGGGGTTCCTCAAAGGAAGGTCAAGTGTCATGAGCAGGAGAAAAGGCATGGGAGCTGGACAGATTATAGTGGTTGAAGTCTGTGCAGTACAGAAGGGCGGAGCTTATTCACACAGCACCTTTGGGGCCAAAATGAATAAGCTGGACTTTCTCCCCATGGCACTGGGGAACCATGGAAGTTCAGGGAACTTCAGGGAAGAGGCTTGGTCAATTCCTGAGAGCATCCTCTGTGCTGGGGACACAGTGGTAATCAAGACAGCCCCAACACTGCCCTCATAGAGCTCACAGTCCAATGGAGGAGGCAGATGTGTCCTCAGGCAGCGACTGGGCAGGGCTGGTATAGGGGAGTCCAGAGGTGATGCCTGCCTCAGCCAGGGAGGGCTTCCTGGAGGAGAAGGAGCCAGCTAGACATGGATAGGAGTGCGTTTTAGGCACAGCAAATGGCACATACAAGGGCCAGGGAGCAAGAGAGAGGACAGGTCCTCAACAAATGGCATGTGACTTTGTAAGTGTAGAATTGCTGTGAGGTATGGGGCTAGGGGCGTCAGTAGGGCCTTGAAGGTTATGGACAGGGGCCTGGGCTTTCTTCCAAGGGCACTGGGGGAGCCATGGCAAGGTTGTAGGTAGGGTAGAGATGGGCGGGTTTGTGCTATGTGCAGGGTGGAAGGGAGGGAAGTTGACAGGTCAGAAGATCAGGAAAGAGGTCGGGGCTGGACAGATGGGGAGAGCGCAGATAGATTTAAGAGAGTCCTGTGAGGCAAAGTGGGCAGGACCTGGTAACAGGTGTCTGGACTGTGGCTTTGGCTGGCTCAGAAGGTCCCCACTGGCGTGTGTGGTCTATGTAGCCTCTGGGTGTGGAGCTGGGATCTTCAACTGGGGACAGTACAGTAAAGAACATCACAGCATCTCACAGGTTCTGCATACCTTAATGTTTAGA